GGTCTGCTGGCTGACGGGCTTCCTTTCCCATTGTATTTCCACACTGTCATGGCAGGGGTACAGGTAGGGGGTGCTGGGTGCAGTGACTTTGTCTCTCATCCAGCCCTTCAGTGAGCGTGGCCTGGGACAGTCACTCTGATCCTAGGTGGACAATGATGTCACCTACAGATACTAGAAATTCACATCACATTTCAACTTCTTGGCATGTGGCTTCAGCCAAAGTGCAAACATAGAGTAAGACCAGGCGTCCGGGCAGTGGGGCTGACTGTGGCCCCATCTGACACTTTTCTCATCCAGACCCCAAGTATCCTCCACTCTCCACGCAACCCTCACTCCACACCTGCCTCTCCAAGGTAGAGGCCCCTCCCCACCCTCAGACCCTGACCTGCACCCGCCCCTCTCAGGACACCTGACCAGGGCTCCAGGGGATGGCAGTCCAGACCCAAAGGCCAGTCCCCAAACCTTGTCCTCCTAATGAGCTGACTGTCCAGAGGCCTTGCCAGAACATTCCATCTCCTCAGAGGAGGGGAGGTCCTCCCTGTCCTCCTGCCCTTGGCAGACATCAGGATCTCAGAAGATCCCAGAGCCCGCCAGGAAGCGCTGTCTTCAAGCATCTTTTCCCAACACAGGCACCTCCGTCCTGGCTCTCCCAATCTCAGCCACGCCAGCCCACCCCGTGAGGTCCCTGCAGACAGAGGCTGGGCCTCCCCCAGGCTGAGGGCCCACGCTGGGCACAGTCACGGGACCTGCCAGGTGGAAGTCACCAGGTCAGCCCCAGAGAGGTCACACCTTCCCTCCTGGTGTTCCCGGGAGACAGGCTCAGCCAGGGGCGCCGGTCCTGCCCAGGACCAGCCAAGTGTTAGGAGCAGAGTGAGGACAAGTCATGGCAAAGGAAGCAGAAATAATGAGGGTCCTCCCGGCTCCAAACACCAACACGGAAGGGGAGGGCATTGCTGAGTCTCCTGCTGGGAAAACACAGGCCCTGGGCATATAAAAGCCCCAGCAGCTGACAGGCTCACACACACACTCACTCACACACTCACTCACTCACACACCTCCCCCAGCTCACCGCCTCCCCACTCCAGCATGGCCGCCTCCACCATGTCCATCTGCTCCAGCGCCTGCACTGACTCTTGGCGGGTAGTCGACTGCCCAGAGAGCTGCTGCGAGCCCTGCTGCTGTGCCCCAGCCCCCAGCTTGACCCTGGTCTGCACCCCAGTGAGCTGTGTGTCCAGCCCCTGCTGCCAGACGGCCTGTGAGCCCAGCGCCTGCCAATCAGGCTACACCAGCTCCTGCACAACCCCATGCTACCAGCAGTCTAGCTGCCAGCCGGATTGCTGCACCTCCTCCCCCTGCCAGCAGGCCTGCTGTGTGCCTGTCTGCTGTGTGCCCGTCTGCTGCGTGCCCGTCTGTAACAAGCCTGTGTGCTTCGTGCCTACCTGCTCCGAGTCTTCCCCTTCATGCTGCCAGCAGTCTAGCTGCCAGCCAACTTGCTGCACCTCCTCCCCATGCCAGCAGGCCTGCTGTGTGCCTGTCTGCTCTAAGTCCGTCTGCTATGTGCCTGTGTGCTCTGGGGCTTCCACTTCATGCTGCCAGCAGTCTAGCTGCCAGCCTGCTTGCTGCACCGCCTCCTGCTGCAGACCCTCCTCCTCCGTGTCCCTCCTCTGCCACCCTGTGTGCAAGTCCACCTGCTGCGTGCCCGTCCCCTCCTGCGGTGCCTCTGCCTCCTCCTGCCAGCCCAGCTGCTGCCGCACGGCCTCCTGTGTTTCCCTCCTCTGCCGCCCCGTGTGCTCCCGCCCTGCCTGCTACAGCCTCTGCTCTGGCCAGAAGTCCAGCTGCTGACAGCCCTGGATGTGATCCGGAGTCCCTTCCCACCAGGGGCTGACCTCCCAGCTGCCCCAGCAAGCTCTGCCCTCTCTGGCTTTGACACCCTCAGAAGGTGGGGCAGGCTCTTTGTCTTGGGGACCAGGATGCTCCCCCAGTCCTTCCCAGATGATGGCTGCCTGTGGGACCCCAGCTACTCCCCCAGACCCAAGTTCTGCAGAACTAACCCCCAGCAGGCCTGGTTCCACCCTGGGCAGCACCCCCTCTAGTTCTAATAAAGCCGCCTCTGTCTCACACCAACCTCTGTCCTGTCTGTGGACCCCCGGGGGGGC